GATCGCTCCGCTCCACTGCACTCCAGCCTGAGCGACAGGAGCGAAACTCCGTCTCAAAAAAAAAAAGGAAAAGCGTGGCCTGGGTGAGTGAAGGAGGGAAAGGAGGGCCTCAGACGTTGTGTCTGGGATTCAGGAGAGAAGATGACTGAGGAGGAGGTGGAGACCGTTCTGGCAGGACACGAGGACAGCAACGGCTGCATCAACTACGAGGGTGAGGGGACAAAAAAGCGGGAGCGGGGCCGAGGGAGGAGGGCAGCCTGGCGTCTTGCCGCGTGTGGGCGGGGGCACCCCTGGATTACCTAGAGTCAGATGTATTATCCAAAGGCCTGCTTCTGAAGCCCCTCTTGCCTCCTCTCTCTGCAGCCTTCTTGAAACACATCCTAAGCGTCTGAGTGCTGCAGGTAGGGCCCTCCCACCCCTTCGCCGCGCCTTACGAGGCAAGTCTCCCGCCCTTCTCTCAGCCAACATAGAAAAGCAGCGGAGTTCATTCTGCTGTCCGGTTGCTGCACGGGCTCCAGCGCTTCGCAACTTTGGTTTTTTTCCACAGATCCAGTGGGGTCCGGACACTGGGCCCCGCAGGCGAAAGCACGTTCCAGCCACCAGGAGGCCACCTATTGTTTCAAAATAAAGACTGGGTTCCTCTCTTGGTTTCAGACTGCTATTTTTTTCATGGTTGGGGGAGCAGCGGGAGACGGGGAGGGTGCTAGGAGGAGAGGGCGGGAAAAGAGGGCTCTCTCCTCTTCCAATCCTCTGATCTTCCTGCTGTTGGGAGGTGCAGATTCATTGTGCCCCAGCCCACGTCCCCCCACGACCCCCGCCCCCCCACCTCCCCCCACGACCCCCCCCACCTCCGAGCGGGTTCTGTGCCCAGGTGGCGCTGGAGAAAGGAACAGCGGACCCCGCCCAAGTCATTACTAATGTAGCAATCGTCTGCATAAACCCAGGCCACGGTTCCTATTGGCTGAGTCCTCTGAGGGTGACGTCATCGGGACGTACTAAGACTAGGGTTGGGCCGAGAGTCGGAGCCATTACTGCAGGAAAAGGTCCCGGAGAGCTGAGCAGTCAAGATGGTGGGGCCCAGGTCTTGGGAGACGGGCAGGATAGATGCTGACCACTTCCCTCTTCTCTGAGCAGTGTGACTTCACCGAAGACCAGACCGCAGGTAGGTTATCTCTGATCCCTACCGAGGTCACCAATCCTGTGTTGACATTCATCTGAATCCTCAGAGTTCAAGGAGGCCTTCCAGCTGTTTGACCGAACAGGTGATGGCAAGATCCTGTACAGCCAGTGTGGGGATGTGATGAGGGCCCTGGGCCAGAACCCTACCAACGCCGAGGTGCTCAAGGTCCTGGGGAACCCCAAGAGTGATGGTGAGGGGCCTAAAGAACAACTCCTCAGTGTGCTGGCCTGACACTTCCACCTCCTTTATGGCAGAGATGAATGTGAAGGTGCTGGACTTTGAGCACTTTCTGCCCATGCTGCAGACAGTGGCCAAGAACAAGGACCAGGGCACCTATGAGGATTATGTCGAAGGACTTCGGGTGTTTGACAAGGAAGGAAATGGCACCGTCATGGGTGCTGAAATCCGGCATGTTCTTGTCACACTGGGTAAGGTTCTGTGTCCTTGTCCTTGAGCTGAGCAATTCCAAAAATGCTTTCTTTCCCCCTGCAGGTGAGAAGATGACAGAGGAAGAAGTAGAGATGCTGGTGGCAGGGCATGAGGACAGCAATGGTTGTATCAACTATGAAGGTAAGAGGTGAACTGCGCTTTCTCAGAGAAAGTCTTCACCATGAATGTCTCTTCCTTCCTGCAGCGTTTGTGAGGCATATCCTGTCGGGGTGACGGGCCCATGGGGCGGGTACGGCTCCTCCCAGCCTCTCCTCTAGTTGATCCCTGGCTCATCCCACCTTTCCTTTCCACAGAGCTCGTCCGCATGGTGCTGAATGGCTGAGGACCTTCCCAGTCTCCCCAGAGTCCGTGCCTTTCCCTGTGTGAATTTTGTATCTAGCCTAAAGTTTCCCTAGGCTTTCTTGTCTCAGCAACTTTCCCATCTTGTCTCTCTTGGATGATGTTTGCCGTCAGCATTCACCAAATAAACTTGCTCTCTGGGCCCTCGGTTCGGTTCTTTCTTTCCTGAACAGGGTAAA